AGGTTGGGATCCTGGAGGCAGGAATTGAGCCAGAAAGCAGACTATGCTGAAAGTAGTTTCTCTAAAGGTCTAGCTGCGTGTACTTTACAGCGATGATCTCATATTCCTTAGCAAGGCACCACGGTGACAGGAATTATTTTACTTGTTTGTGAAAAGGAAAAGTGGTGCATTCTAGGGAGACACAGTGGCCTCCCAGCATCCAGAGAGAGCTCAGAGCAGAAGCCAGGAGTCCTGAGTTGCTGGCACGTCTCTCCCACCCCCGCCTCTGAGAAGCAGAGAGCAGAGCTATTGGAAAGCCTGTTGCAAGCCGCCTTTATTCTTCTCCCTGCCCACTCAGGCTCAAACCAGAGTCCCACATGCACCTGGTGGCAGGACTGTTCCCCAAGGGAATGCAGGCGACAGTCCCCGGCTCCCCTTCCTCCCAGTGCACTGCTGGGGCAGGCCACCCCTTTCTGAGCCCCAAGCAGCTCCCCAGACCTCCTTCTCCAGATACGATTATTTTGGGAGAGTGCTGAGTGCAGCACAGCTGCAAGGTGCACCCAGACGCACCCTTCTGTCCTCAGCTGGCCCTTCGGAGCTGGCCCTTCGGAGCTGGCCTCGGTCTGGGGTGCACCTACCCCCACCCCCTGCAGCAGTCCCTCCTACACAAGGTCACTGTGTCCAACCACCTCCACCTTGGGGAAGCTCACAGGCTGTGGAGACAGGTGGTGGAAGAATGGGGGCCAGGAGAGTCAGAGCCGGTCTGAGGGGCACAGCCCAACTCCTAGCCCTGAGCCTGGGGTCACCAGCTTCCCAGGGCTTGCCTTACAGCCAAGGAGCAGGCTGGCCTTTGGCCAGCTGACCATCCCTGGGCCAACAGCAGGGACTGGACAAGGAGCTGCACCGAGGAGCTTATATAAGCACTTCTACTTTGCAGCCTGCTCTCTGCCCTGGCAGCCAGGACAAGAGTGACAACAAAGCTGTGTCCTGCCAGGGGAGGGGCCTCTGCCAGGAACGTACATTGAGTCCAACTTGGAAGAGGCCCAGTCCTCCCAAAGTACTTGTGTCCGGGTGGTGGACTGGATTAGCTGCGGAGCCCTGGAAGCTGCCTGTCCTTCTCCCTGTGCTTAACCAGAGGTCTCTATCCTGCCAAGTGGGCCCCTGGGGTCATCCAGCCGCTCTAAAGTTCTTTCTGTTCCAGGTGCCCATGGGTTGGACAATGAGGCTGGTCACAGCAGCACTGTTACTGGGTCTCATGATGGTGGTCACTGGAGACGAGGATGAGAACAGCCCGTGTGCCCATGAGGCCCTCTTGGACGAGGACACCCTCTTTTGCCAGTAAGTCAGGGCAGGCTTGGAGGCGGGAGGCATCCCTATCTGCTTCTGACAACCTTCACCCCAGGTTCAGGGCTCCCAGACTCGAGTCAAGGGGGCCCATTCTCAGGACTCCCAGAATACACCAGCAGGCCCCCAGTCTGAGAAAGAGACTTATGACCTTAAGGTTGCATGCCAGGAAGATGTCTTTTGATTTCAAGCCATCATCGCAAAAGAGGAGCTTTGTCTTTATTGTCACTGAAGATTTTTGTTTGGAAGAGAGCATCATGAATGATGATGAAATGAAAAATGCATCAAGGACAGATCGGACCCCTGAGGAGACAGCAGGACCTCCTGCACTGACCCCTCCTCAAGATCCCCACTCGGCTCAGGCTCTGACCTTGGCAAGAGATCCCCCAGAGAAGGCACTCCTCTTGTGGGCATTTGGTCTACCAGGGAACTCTTAAAGATTGGACTCAATGCCTAAAGGTATTAATCTATAAGGGAGGAATTTTATGTACTGTGACAAGCTGTGAGACATTGTTAAGAGTAACGCTTCTCGGGAATCAGACCTTCCCTGCTTCTGAGATACCCCAGACAAGACCAGCAAAACCACCGACGGTCCCAACCCTGGGCTCAGTCGCAGAATGGAAAGAACCATGATTCTCCAAACCTGCAGCCAGGAGGTGAATCCACTCAAAAAACCCCACCTGCTGCTGCCATCCAGTCAGCCCTGCAAGCTCCCCTAGGGATGGGAGCTGCTGCTCAAAGCGTCCTGCTTTTTGGTGTTGAAAAGCTCCGTTCTTCAGAAAGTACATTCTTACCCCGAGGCCCTGCTGCTCTTCTTGAACACCAACCCTACCTGTTGTAGTGCGGATCCACGAGGTGCACAAACTAGTCTAGTTTCTCATCTTCTTTGTGGTCATTCATGTGTGTGGTGACAGGTGCCATGCCCTGCCCTGCCCCTTCATCCCCAGCTCCCCCCAACCTGGGCAGTCATCCCCAGTCCTTCAACCTCTCTCAGGGGCCTTGGTCTCTCCTGTTTAAATACATTTCTTTTAGAGACAGAGTCTTGTCTGTCACTTAGGCTGGAGTGCAG